TCCCTGCTTCACTTTGCTCCACCTAACCCACTACTATAAATATTTACCATTTTTTTGAGACAGGGTACCACTCTGTCACCCAGCCTGGAGTGCAGTGGTGCGATCACGACTCACTATAGCCACGACCTCCTGGGTTCAAGCGATCCTCCCATCTCAGTCTCCTGAGTAGCTAGCTGAGACCACAGGTGGGCGCTATCACGTCCAATTTTTTTTTTTTTTTTTGATACGGAGTCTCGCTCTGTCGCCCAGGTTGGAGTGCAATGGTGCGATCTCGGCTCACCGCAACCTCCGCCTCCCGGGTTCAAGCCATTCTCCTGCTTCAGCCTCCCGAGTAGCTGGGATTACAGGGGCCCGCCACCACGCCCAGCTAACTTTTGTATTTTTAGTAGAGACCGGGTTTCACCAGGTTGGCCGGGCGTATCTCGAACTCCTGACCTCAGGCGATCCGCCCGCCTCGGCCTCCCAAAGTGCTGGGATTACACGCGTGACCCACCGCGCCGGGCCAAAGTCTGGCTAGTTTTTAAATTTTTTGTAGAGACAAGAGTTTCGCTATGTTGCCCAGGGCTGGTGTCCAACTCCTGGGCTCACGTGATCCTCCCGTCTCAGCGTCGGGAGTACCTGACATTCCAGGCGCGAGCCACGGCGCCGGCTCCTGTTGGTTTTAGTATCTGTCTTGTTCCACTAGAATCTCAACCCCACAAGGACAAGAATTTTTATCTGTTTTGTTCACTGCTGTTTTTTCAGCATTTATAGCAGCTCCAGGCGCGTAGCAGAGAATCATTAAATATTTATAGAAAGATTAAATACGCTCTTCCGGAAGCACCGACAAACAAGATTAAATGAGCTTGGATTGAACCTCGTAGCGGCCCGTAGTACTCCTCCTTCCCGCCATCCTATAGATGAAAGGAAGAAAAGGAAAAGCCCCGCCCCTCGCTCGGCTGCTGGAGGCGAGGGCTTCGGAAGTCTTCATGCTAGTCTCGTGGGGTTCCGCGGTGTCGTCGCTGGCTGTGCGCGTCATTTCCGGGCGTCACGTAACGGAGTGGCCAACGGCCTGCAGAGCAACATGCCCAAGTGAGTGGGGCCCCGAAATCTGAGGGTGATCGCGTCTTTTTCTCTTCCTTTCACCTCTTTTCAGGTTTTATTGTGACTACTGCGATACATACCTCACCCATGACTCTGTAAGTGGCATATCTATTCATAGTTTCAAAAATCTACGTCTGATATGATCTTTTTATTTTACAGCCATCTGTGAGAAAGACACACTGCAGTGGAAGGAAACACAAAGAGAATGTGAAAGACTATTATCAGAAATGGATGGAAGAGCAGGCTCAGAGCCTGATTGACAAAACAAGTATGTTTCAATCTCTTGTTCTGCTGTGGTAATTTTTTTTTTTTTTTTTCCTCACCCTCCAAAGCGGCTGCATTTCAACAAGGAAAGATACCTCCTACTCCATTCTCTGCTCCTCCTCCTGCAGGGGCGATGATACCACCTCCCCCCAGCCTTCGTAAGTTTAAACTTTTAATCTTAAGGGGTGTGACCTTAACCACAGGCTCCATTCTTTATTTCAGCGGGTCCTCCTCGCCCTGGTATGATGCCAGCACCCCATATGGGGGGCCCTCCCATGATGCCAATGATGGGCCCTCCTCCTCCTGGGATGATGCCAGTGGGACCTGGTAAGTTTGAATGTCTGTCTTTCTAGTTTGTTTTTTTCTCCCTCTTCTTTGTTTTGTCCTGCAGCTCCTGGAATGAGGCCGCCCATGGGAGGCCATATGCCAATGATGCCTGGGCCCCCAATGATGAGACCTCCTGCCCGTCCCATGATGGTGCCCACTCGGCCCGGAATGACTCGACCAGACAGATAAGGATAGAGGGGAGGCCTTATTGTATCGGTTTTATATTACCTGTTCTGCTTCACCAGGAGATCATGCTGCTGTGATACTGAGTTTTCTAAACAGCATAAGGAAGACTTGCTCCCCTGTCCTATGAAAGAGAATAGTTTTGGAGGGGAGAAGTGGGACAAAAAAGATGCAGTTTTCCTTTGTATTGGGAAATGTGAAAATAAAATTGTCAACTCTTTCAGTTAAAAGTGTGTTCCCTTTTTCCTCCTCTCTGTGTTCTCTGTGTATTATAAAAGAAATGAAACATTCCAGTTCTGTTTCTCTAGCTCATTATCTCTTCAGC